CCATAATGGAAACAGAATCTGAAAAATTTCACTCAGACCTTTGTTAAATCTTCCAGTGCTTAATGGCAGTGGGGATAGAGAGGAATTAGAAGCCACCCCTTCCCAAATAATCATTGCTAATAATTTGGCCAGCCTGGGCAACATAACAAGACTCTATCTCTACAAAAAATTTAATTCAAATGTCTGATTTTAAAGATGGGAAACCTGTGATTGCTGCGTGTATATCTACTTAGTGGGGTAACTCATAGGTTTGGGGCACGTTCAGATTGATCTTTCTCTTTTCTGGTCCTTTTAAAGAAGTCAGCATTTTGATTTCCTTTCTATTTCTGCTTTTTCAAGGTTTCCATGTCAGAGGCCGATGGAGAACTGAAGATTGCCACCTACGCACAAAGGCCATTGAGACACTTCGTGTAGCTGGAAGACACCAACTTCCTGACAGGAGCTTTATTTCATTTGGGATTTCAAGTTTACAGATGGTATCTTCTCAAAAGTTGGAAAAACCTATAGGTAAGATTGGGTGTACATTTTAGTTATCCTTTTAGATTACTTCAAATTGAAATGATCTGATACATCCAGAGGAAAGGGCGGGTAAGAGACCGTGGTTTTCAGCACTTAGTTAGTTAGCTAGGAATAGCGGAGCTGCCCTGGTACGACTCAGATAACGCTTAGTAGGAGGAACACATTTCTACAGAATGACATGGAAGGGTCATAAGGAAAACATGTAACTAAAACATATTTATTTACTTTTTTTTTTTTTTTTTTTTCAGATAGAGTCTCCCTCTGTCGCCCAGGCTGGAGTGCAGTGGTGCAATCTCCGCTCACGGCAACCTCTGCCTCCCAGGTTCAAGCGATTCTCCTGCCTCAGCTTCCTGAGTAGCTGGGATTACAGGCGTGCACCACCACACCCAGCTAATTTTTGTTTTTAGTAGAGACGGGTTTCATCATGTTAGCCAGGCTGGCCTCAAACTCCTGACCTCAAGTGATCTGCCTGCCTTGGCCTCTCAAAGTGCTGGGATTACAGGCATGAGCCACTGCGCCTGGCCAGATCTATTTAATTATGAAATTAAAACAACTACTTCATAACAAAACAAGATAAAATACAGCAGAAGTATATGAAGCCCCTCTTTGCCTGGCTCCATACTAGGCAGCGGGGATAGAGAGGAATTAGACACTGTCCCTCCCCAAATAACCATTGCTAATAATTTGGCCAGCCTGGGCAACATAGCAAGACTGTCTCTACAAAGAATTTAAAAACTGGCCAAGCATGGTGGTACACGCCTGTAGTGCCAGCTACTTGGGAGGCTGAGGCAAGAGGATTGCTTGAACCCGGGAGGCGGAGGCTGCAGTGAGCCGAGATTGTGCCACTGCACTCCAGCCTGGATGACAGAGCGAGACCGTAGCTCAAAACATAATAATAATTTGAGATGTGTCTTTTCAGGTTTTTTTTAACGTATATATGATATATATGATGACATTTTGAAGTGTTCTGTGTTACACTGTCACCAGAGGTTTTGTCATGCCTGGGAGATTATGAATAATGCCTCATTTGCAGATTTGGGTCAGATGAGGGCTGAGTGAGAGTGGTTTTAGCCTGATCGGTGAGTTTTCATAGTCCCTGGTGGCTGTGTGTCACCCTTCTTCATCTGAAGGTCCCCGGTGGTGCCATTGTCTTTCCCTGCTCCCCGTCCCCAGCCAGCTCCACTTCCTGAATTTTCCCCCTGTTTGATGGTCCTACTGTTGTTATGGTGACCTGACTTTGGTTAATAAACATGTAATCATAAGTATATGAGGCCCTCCTCTTCCTGGCTGCATGCTAGGCAGTGGGGATACAGAGGAATTAAACACTGTCCCTTCCTTCAAGGAGGGCTGTGGTCTTTGCCCCCACCTTCTTCAGTCATTTGGTAGGACTAGAACCAGTTCTGCCTCGATGACTTCATTCCCTCACTCTGTTACACACCTCACCTCCTCTTCCTTGCTCTCCCTGCTCTCCCTGTCTCTGTTGTAGGCCTTTCTCACCCTGCCCCGGGCTGTTCCAGCAGCCTCTTTCAGCCCTCTTGCTCTAGCCTCCAGTTTGTTCTTCACATCACAGTCAGTTCCGTGGCCCCCAGGCACAGCTCCAGTCACACCCAGTCCCTCCCCATCACCTAGGCCAGTGGTTCGCAGCATACACTGCAGACCATGGGGGTCCCCAAAACTCCTTTAGGAATCTGCACAGTTAAAATGATTTTTGTAATCGTACTAAGATGCTGTCTGTTGCTGGAAAGCAACAATGAGTAAGACTGTTGGTGCCTTGGTCAAGGTGGTGATGCTGAACTGTGCCAGTAGCCACTATATTCTCCACTGCTATGTACTCCCAGGTTTTTGTTTTTGTTTTTATTTTGAGATAGAGTCTCACTTTGTCACCCAGGCTGGACTACAACAGCATGACCTCGGCTCACTGCAACCTCCGCCTCCCGGGTTCAAGTGATTCTCCTGCTTCAGTCTCCTGAGTAACTGAGATTAGAGACACCTGCCACCACAACCAGCTAATTTTTGTATTTTTAATAGAGACAGAGTTTTGCCATGTTGGCCAGGCTGGGCTCGAACTCCTGAACTCAGGTGGTCTGCCCACCTCAGCCTCGCAAAGTGCTGGGATTACAGGCATGAGCCATCACACCCAGCTTTTTTTTAATGCCATTTTCACACAAGAATGTCTTTGATGAAGTAGCAAAAATTGTCAGTTTTATTGAATTCCAACCCTGAGTACGGATCTCTTTAATATTCTGTGTAACAAAATAGAAATGCTCATAAAGTACTTCTGCGGCAAACCAAAGTATAGCACCTGACTCAAGGAAAAGCAAGGAAAAGCACATGTGGGATCCCTTGAATGGCAAGTGAAACTAGCCACTAGTTTCATTTTTACATGAAACAATGGCTGTGTTGGGTGCTGAGGCTGGAAGGTAGACAGGGGCTTGGGGTTGGAGAGCCTCGTGGGCTGCGTTTGTGCTTGGGGGCCTTGAGCGCAGCCCACCTTTGTCAGCTTTCTACACGCTGCTCCCCACTCCCATCCAGCCCTTTCCTCCTGCTTGCTCTTTCTTCAGCACACACTTCATTCTCCCCTTCCATGTCCTTCCTCTTGTTCCTTCCACCAGGAGATGCAGTGACAGCTCTGAAGGCTGCCTGTGATCCCAGAATCAGAACAGAGGTAGAAGATGGACTGGAGTTGTGACCTTTTGTCTCTAGGACTCTCAGGCCCCCAGTCCTGTCTGAGGCCTGTGGGGGATCCTTTGCTGGCACCCTAGCAGGCCTCACCTGCCAGTTTCATTGCAGCGGAGTGAAATGCTGCCACCTGCATGCTGCAGCCCAGCCTCCCCTCACACCAGACTCTTGGGGAAAGAATACCTTAGCCCCTTGCAGTATCGCTATGGACAGACGGTCCTTTGATTGAGCTGACTTTACAAGTGGCTCCTTTCATCCATCATGTGTTAAATCTGACTAGTGTCTGTTTGAGTGTACCCTTTCCTTGTCCCAGCATAATCATGATGCCACAAAACCAAATCTTCCCACTAATGGGTCAGACAGAAGAACGTAGCCTGTCCCTGACACCAGAACTGCCATGAAATAATGTAGGTGGACTTTGGTTGGTAGCTCATCTTTCATAAGATGACAAAACACAAAATACAAGGCAAGCTCAGAGCAAGAAGAAGAAACTTCTGATAAATGAAGTTTTTGATTAATAGGACGATGATAATGTGGTAATAATGCCTTCATATTTCCAGAAGCTAGGGCAGTGCTGCCCAACCTTTTCACATCATAGCACACGCTGAAAATGATACTGTTCTGCACACCTAAGTAACAGTGAGTGACTGGAGGCCTGATGAGGGGATCAATACCTCATTCACAGCACATCAGCAGGGAAGCTCTGTGCTAAGGTTTATAAACAAAAGCATTCTCATTGGTGCCTGGCTACTTTTACTAGCTACCCCTTCTGCCTTTCAGCATTAAGGTTTAAATACAGTGTAATGGTTAAAAGCTTGAATTCTGAGCCAGACCATCTAGATGTAGATCTCAGCTCTGCCACTTACAAGCTATGCGACCTTGAGCAAATCATTTAATCTCTTTGTACTTCAGTTTCTTCATCTGTAAAATCTGGATACTTAGCTCATAAAGTAGTGATGATTAAATAAGTTAGTATATGTAAAGTGTAGCGTTGGTAAAGTGCTTAGAATGCTGCCTGGCCTACAGTAAGCAGCATGTGTGTGTGTGAGTAATGTCACTACTAGGAGTAGTCATGTGGACTCTAATACTGCTCCGGCTACTACTTCAAAGATGTAAATGTTCTGGGGTCAGTCTCCCCAGGTACCCCCTCATTGCCTCCTCTGTCACATTTCTTAGTCTTGGCCACTTCCTTAAGAGTGCCCATGACACTTCCTTTCAGTCCCTCAGTTCCTGATCATTTTCTCCGTTCTCCATTTGTTTTGGAATGCTCAGCTAGCTGATGCCCGAGAAGGCAGCTGGGTTGGTAATTACACTTCTCTGCTTGCTCTCACCACTATTTCTTCTCAAGAAAGCTCTTGTGGCTGAGGGAAATCGCTCTTAAAGGTTGGGGAGACCTTGAAAAGAATTCTGAAGTGGTTGGGAGAGGAGTGTGAGCTAAGTTTGCAGAGCTGAGCTAGCCAGCAAAGTCGGGTTCTCAGTGGGGAGAGGATCATCTCTGGTTTCATGCACAGATATGAAAGCTGATGAGTTCTCTGCAGGCTCTTCAAAATTTGGAGTACAGATCTGGTTCCTTTGGGGACAATGTGGCTCATAAGACTATGGAGAAGTAACACAGTTCTTCCAGAGGGTGGGCCTCGAGGTCACTTTCTGGAGCAGAATGGTGGATGGATGCTTGCATGTCAGGAATCTCTGTGCTGCAGTAGTCCTTCTAGGGAGCCTCCATAACCCTTCCTCATCTGCTCTATGAGTTCTCTGTAAATCTCCCCTGCAGGAACCAGGATGATTCCTGGATCTGTATCCTTCACACTTACTATACCTTCAGTACCATCAGTGCTCGTTCACTCACAGGTTTTACAAAGAGACGAAACATGCATTCCTATTTTAATGGAGAAAACAAGATAAACGTATGCCTAGGAATGGAGACATTTATTATCATCGATGACGATGAGACTGCTTGTGAGCTAATGTCATCCCTCCTCCCATGTGCTCTGTGCCCCTGCCAGCCTGAGTGATCACCAGTGGCCCCCACCGGCCCTGTGTCCCTCCTCCAGGCCTCAGCCTGTGCCCTTCCTTGGTCTGGGACACTCTCTTCCAGGCCTCAGCCCTGTCCCACTCATCCCTCAGGTATTGAGGCTTAGCTGTGTCTTCCTCTAGTTACCCAACTGGGTTAGCTTCCTCTCTCCTGCTCCACAGCACCTGGTACCTCCCTGTCCCAGCACTTGTCCTACTATGTTGAAATTGTTTTAAGCGTCAGCAGCAGATTTAAACGCCATCAGGGAAGAGACTGTGTCTTCTCTTATACTCTCACTGTCTAGCACCAGACGATCAGTAGGTGCCCAATAAATATAGCATTATTGAAGAGTAAGTCAGTGGTGCTTTCACTTCTAGTCTCTTATTTGATCCTCACAGCAGCCTTGTGGCATGGGCAGCCCAGGCCTTCTGCTTACCTCATTTCATATACAAGGAAACTGATCCTCAGAGAAGCTAAGCAGCTTGCTGCAGTTCGTGCAGTGGAGGAGAGCCATAGCTCTCAGGCTCCAATGTTCAGCACATTTTTTCATTTGTTTTTATAAAATATTTACTTTTAAGAAGTAGCATTTTTTTTTTTTTTTTTGAGACGGAGTCTCGCTCTGTCGCCCAGGCTGGAGTGCAGTGGCGCGATCTCGGCTCACTGCAGGCTCCGCCCCCCGGGGTTTACGCCATTCTCCTGCCTCAGCCTCCCGAATAGCTGGGACTACAGGCGCCCGCCACCTCGCCCGGCTAATTTTTTGTATTTTTAGTAGAGATGGGGTTTCACCGTGTTAGCCAAGATGGTCTCGATCTCCTGACCTCGTGATCCGCCCGCCTCGGCCTCCCAAAGTGCTGGGATTACAGGCGTGAGCCACCACGCCCGGCCAAGAAGTAGCATTTTTTAAAAAATAAAAATAACATTGGTTGTTTTGAATGATTGCGAAATTAGTATCTTCATGGCACCAATATTCCTAAAATGTTTCTTTCATCACTGAATGTTGAATTTTAATACAGAGAAATCTAGAAACATTTTTAAAAACTAAAATCAGATACCAAATTCCAATGTGTATTAGAGAAAGATTATGGTGTACTTTATTTAAAAATAAAACGTGAGTTAAACAATAATAGCAGGAAAAATAAATTTCATTGTGTACAATTTAGAGAATACTGAAAATATAAAAAAGAAAATAAAAATCACCCCATCACATAGAGAAAACTCTTATGGATTAGAAATGGTCTGGACTTGAAAGAGCAGCATTGAGTTTGAATCCCAGTTAAACCACTAACTAGATGTTTGGCATTGGGTAGGTTATTTAATCTACTGGCTGCCTGCTCTGAGCTTCTTTCCTTACCTGAAATATGGCAAAAATATTTACCTTTTGAGATTATGATAAGAATTAGAGATAATATGTACAGAATATCCATGTAGTTGGCACTTTTTAAAATTGTAGCGTATTAGCAGTTTTACGTATTTCTGTCTAGTCTTTCTACTCTGTTGGGTTCATATATGGGCATACATACCTGTGCATATGCATATGTTTTTGGAAACATATTTATGTGAAGTATATCATTGGGTATTTTTTGTTTTTTTTTTGAGACGGAGTTTCACTCTTGTTGCGCAGGCTGGAGTGCAATGGTGCGATCTCAGTTCACCGCAACCTCCGCCTCCGGGGTTCAAGCAATTCTCCTGCCTCAGCCTCCCGAGTAGCTGGGATTACAGGCATGCACCACCATGCCTGGCTAATTTTGTACTTTTAGTAGAGACGAGGTTTCTCCATGTTGGTCAGGCTGGTCTCAAACTCCCAACCTCAGGTGATCTGCCTGCCTCGGCCTCCCAAAGTGCTGGGATTACAGGTGTGAGCCACCACACCTGGCCATCATTGGGTCTTTACAACAACCTGTGAGGTAGACAGGGCGGGTGTGTTTTTAAACCTATTTGATAGATGAGGAAACTGAGACTCTAAGAGGCACAGTAACTTGGCCTTGGTTCTGTTATAATATCTGAACCAGGGCTTCTGCCTTGCTCGCCTGATGCCAAGCCTGTGTGCCTTCCCTGTCAGCAAGCAGCATGCTGCTTCTTCAGTTCCACTTCCACCTCCACTAATAGACACATGTGGTGGACCGCCGAGCCGTTCCCAAGAGGAAGGCAAGGGCTGGAGGCAGCGGAAGTGCTGGGAGCCTCCAGACCAGCTGGGATCTGCCTGAAACTGAAAAGAAGTGCTCACTTCTTCCTCTGTAATAACAGACACATTGCCCAATCCTATAGCAAGAACCAGGCTTCTGTTTAGAAAGTGAAGGACCTGGCTGGGCGCAGTGGTTCACGTCTGTAATCCCAGCACTTTGGGAGGCCAAGGCAGGCGGATCACCTGAGGTCAGGAGTTTGAGACCAGCCTGGCCAACATGGCGAAACCCCGTCTCTACTAAAAAGTACAAAAAATTAGCCGGACATGGTGGCATGTGCCTGTAGTCCCAGCTACTCTGGAGGCTGAGGCAGGAGAATCGCTTGAACCCGGGAGGCAGAGGTTGTACTGAGCTGCACTCCACTGCATTCCAGCTTGGGTGACAGAGCAAGACTCCATCTCAAAAAGAAAAGAAAAGATAAGAAAGTGAAGGACGTTTTGTGTCCTAGACCCTTTTTCGAAAGGGAGTTTATCCAGGAATTAGTAGAATTCCTGAACTGGATTCATAAAACTAAGTAGCCTTACTCTGCATTGTCTACAGGGCAAAGTTGTACCCATGTTTCTTTCAGGATGTGCACTGGGTACCTAAAAGGCCAGTGTGACATACCCCACACCTAACAGTATGCATGTCATTTCATATCATTTCTATTTCAGTGCAATTTCTGATGGCTGCTATGTGTCTGACACTGTGCCATGATCTGTAGGAGAAACAAGTGAACAGGGGACAATCTCAGCCTTTAGGAACACAGGGGAGCACTCAAGGCCAAATAAAATCAGTGCCCTCGTGGAGCTTCTCGCAGGGTGTTTGGGAGCAGAGGATGGAGCACCAACTACTAGTTCTGCTCAGTAACACCCTCCATTTGCATAGCACCTAACTGACTTCCAGAGTCTCTGTAGAAACCTTAACTCATCTGGAGTTATCAGGGAGCTGCAAAAGGGTTGGGACTATCGAGCCGGCTTTTGATGACCAAGAAGAATTCCTAGGCCAAGGGAAGCAGGTGAGCCAAGGTGCAGCTTTACTGCGGGGGTCTCACCCATCTTCCTACATTTTTTCCTTCCTAGTTTCAGAAACAACTCTCCAAGTTCCATTTCCAAGGAAAGTCTTAACCATTTGTCCCTTCTGGCGTACCCTCTTTCATTGAAATCCATGCAGAATATACCAGGTACTCTGTCTTTGTGTGTGTGTGAAGCCATAAAATCTAATGTTACGTGTGCGGTGGTGCTGTGAGGTATGCTTCTCGTGCAAGCGGCTCCCTCAGCCCTGCTGTGGTAAAGACCAAGTATAAATTGTCGCTAACAGGGTTTTCTCATTAGAGTCGTGTGCCTGAGTGTCCCCTGTGAATTATAATGCCTCCAGCCCTCTTGCTGCTCCTCTGCTCTGCCTGTCTTTTGGCTGTTTTGCTTGTCCTGGGGCCCTCCATCAAAGTGTGGACAGGGGAAGGAGAAAGAGCTGAAACCCAAATCTGTTTCCTCTGCACTGGGCCTGCGGTGCCGATGAGAAAATAGATGCAGACACGGGTTGCCACTGGACTGCATTCAAGGTCAGCGCAAGAGAGAGAGACAATGGTTCCTCCTAAACTATAATTTAAAATGTGCTGTCATCAGATCCCCAAAATGGATGGAAGAATGCGCCTAAATTGAGCTGTCAGGCACTTGGCTGCGTAACCATGCTTTCTGGATTGTGGTGTTGAAAGTGCCATCCTGTGTGCTCTCTCCGGATGGCTGTCACGTACTTGCGTCTGAGAACAGTGTATGGACCTGCATGAGCACTAATCAGTCTTCATGTTTCCCTTACATCTCCTCTTATCTCCTAGAGATGGGCAGTAGCGAACCCCTTCCCATCGCAGATGGTGACAGGAGGAGGAAGAAGAAGCGGAGGGGCCGGGCCACTGACTCCTTGCCAGGAAAGTTTGAAGGTTGGTCACACAACTTCCCTATATCTGGGCCTCTTGTTATTCCTCTCATCCATTTCACCTCTAGATATGTACAAGCTGACCTCTGAATTGCTTGGAGAGGGAGCCTATGCCAAAGTTCAAGGTGCCGTGAGCCTACAGAATGGCAAAGAGTATGCCGTCAAAGTGAGTGTCTCAGCTGAATGCCAGGCTTTACTGGTGTACATGACAGATTTTATTCTTCCCACAGATCATCGAGAAACAAGCAGGGCACAGTCGGAGTAGGGTGTTTCGAGAGGTGGAGACGCTGTATCAGTGTCAGGGAAACAAGTGAGTATCATGTGATTCTCGCTGCTTCTCTGTTTTCCCTCTCCTCCTATTTTCCCTATTTAAGGAACATTTTGGAGCTGATTGAGTTCTTTGAAGATGACACAAGGTTTTACTTGGTCTTTGAGAAATTGCAAGGAGGTACTTACCGTTGAGTATGTGTGTGGACTTCTAGGCATTCTTCTATGTCCCCTCTGCTCCCCAGGTTCCATCTTAGCCCACATCCAGAAGCAAAAGCACTTCAATGAGCGAGAAGCCAGCCGAGTGGTGCGGGACGTTGCTGCTGCCCTTGACTTCCTGCATACCAAAGGTGAACCCAGCCTTTGCCTTGGTGGGTGGGTTGTTAACCATTTTTTTGCTCTTTGTCATGTCAGGCATTGCTCATCGTGATCTGAAACCAGAAAATATATTGTGTGAATCTCCAGAAAAGGTACTTTGGGCCTGATTTGGAATGTTATAGTTTCTGTGACCCTGTCTTCTGTTTTCCTTTTCAGGTGTCTCCAGTGAAAATCTGTGACTTTGACTTGGGCAGTGGGATGAAACTGAACAACTCCTGTACCCCCATAACCACACCAGAGCTGACCACCCCAGTACGTATGCTTCCTCTGGGCTCCTAAGTATTATCTCCCCCTCCCCCAACCCTGGCCCCCACAGTGTGGCTCTGCAGAATACATGGCCCCTGAGGTAGTGGAGGTCTTCACGGACCAGGCCACATTCTACGACAAGCGCTGTGACCTGTGGAGCCTGGGCGTGGTCCTCTACATCATGCTGAGTGGCTACCCACCCTTCGTGGGTCACTGCGGGGCCGACTGTGGCTGGGACCGGGGCGAGGTCTGCAGGGTGTGCCAGGTGAGTGCGGCCCCAGGGAGCACTGCGTAGACGTGTGGCCTCAGGAGGAATCTTTTGTACCTAGAACAAGCTGTTTGAAAGCATCCAGGAAGGCAAGTATGAGTTTCCTGACAAGGACTGGGCACACATCTCCAGTGAAGCCAAAGACCTCATCTCCAAGCTCCTGGTGCGAGATGCAAAGCAGAGACTTAGCGCCGCCCAAGTTCTGCAGCACCCATGGGTGCAGGGGGTGAGTGACTCCAGGGAGGGGTGTTTTCCACCCTTTACCTACACATCTGTCCTTCCCATTCTAGCAAGCTCCAGAAAAGGGACTCCCCACGCCGCAAGTCCTCCAGAGGTAAATGCTCTGACCACCCCCACGCCATGCTCCCTCTTTTCTGTGCTTTCCCCTGGCCCTGCAGGAACAGCAGCACAATGGACCTGACGCTCTTCGCAGCTGAGGCCATCGCCCTTAACCGCCAGCTATCTCAGCACGAAGAGAACGAACTAGCAGAGGAGCCAGAGGCACTAGCTGATGGCCTCTGCTCCATGAAGCTTTCCCCTCCCTGCAAGTCACGCCTGGCCCGGAGACGGGCCCTGGCCCAGGCAGGCCGTGGTGAAGACAGGAGCCCGCCCACAGCACTCTGAAATGCTCCAGTCACACCTTATAGGCCCTAGGCCTGGCCAGGCATTGTCCCCTGGAAACCTGTGTGGCTAAAGTCTGCTGAGCAGGCAGCAGCCTCTGCTCTGTGGCTCCATTCAGGCTTTTTCATCTACGAAGGCCCTGAGGTTCCCATCAACCCCCATTTCCCTAGGGTCCTGGAGGAAAAAGCTTTTTCCAAAGGGGTTGTCTTTGAAAAGGAAAGCAATCACTTCTCACTTTGCATAATTGCCTGCAGCAGGAACATCTCTTCACTGGGCTCCACCTGCTCACCCGCCTGCAGATCTGGGATCCAGCCTGCTCTCACCGCTGTAGCTGTGGCGGCTGGGGCTGCAGCCTGCAGGGAGAAGCAAGAAGCATCAGTTGACAGAGGCTGCCGACACGTGCCTCTTCCCTCTCTTCTCTGTCACCCTCCTCTGGCGGTCCTTCCACCTTCCTCTGTCCTCCGGATGTCCTCTTTGCCCGTCTTCTCCCTTGGCTGAGCAAAGCCATCCCCTCAATTCAGGGAAGGGCAAGGAGCCTTCCTCATTCAGGAAATCAAATCAGTCTTCCGGTCTGCAGCACGGAAAAGCACATAATCTTTCTTTGCTGTGACTGAAATGTATCCCTCGTTTATCATCCCCTTTGTTTGTGATTGCTGCTAAAGTCAGTAGTATCGTTTTTTTAAAAAAAAAGTTTGGTGTTTTTAACCATGCTGTTCCAGCAAAGATGATACCTTAAACTCCCACTGCAAGCCCATGAACTTCCCAGAGAGTGGAACGGCTTGCTCTTCTTTCTAGAATGTCCATGCACTTGGGTTTTAATCAGCAGTTCCCTATTATTCTGATTTTAAGCTGTTCCTGTGATGAACTTAGAGACAGCATCGGTGTCTGCTGCTGTGTCCCCAGGTCTTGTGTGGGTGGCACAGATCTGGGCAGTTAGATAGTGCTCTGTGCCTAAGGTGAAGCCACACTAGGGTGAAGCCTCACTTCCCTGTTTGAGCAATGCAGTGCCTGCTGCCCGTGTGCATGAAGGTACAGCCATTCAGATAAGTGGAACTATTGAGTTACATAAAGAAAATAGATTTGCATTTGTCAGGCAGACGTTTATACAACACCACGGTGCTTTTATACATTGTGCTTATTTTAATAAAACTGAAATTCTATGTGTGGCCTATTTGGTGGTCCTTTTTTTTTTTTACCTGCAGA